AAATACTCAATGACTGACAGAAACAATAGTAAAGTGTGTGAATCTAGACAATTTTGAAAGAGTATGTACAATAATACCTGCATTCATGCTATGCTTTCTACTTTCTAAGGCCCTTTTGCTTACATGATCTCATTGGATGTGAACAATTGAGTGGGGGATGGGGAAGGGATTTCATCTGAGGGAGAGAAGAGCCAACATTCTGATGCTCACTGAGAAGTGATGAGTCCTTATAAGAGCAAATCATCAAGGTATTTGCATATCTTTCACTGCTCCTGATTGGATTCCCCAGTCAAGTAAGAGGAAGATCCTGGAGAAGGAACATCTCAGATTACTGGCTTGTAATGGATGCTTCATCCAATGCTGAAATACTTTGCAGGTCGAATCAAGGTTCTCTAGCTCCCCTTAAGTTACAGAGACAAGGGAATTTTGGGGTTACAGAAACTTCCCCCTACCAGCTCAAAGCGTCCCTTGGTGCAAAGAAAGGCAAAAAGTTTAGAAGAAAGGACAATGGGTTAGGCCTGGGCATTTAGTCAAGGCTCCCCTGCCCGACTTTGGGGTAATCCATTTACCATTCTTGGCCTCAGTTACGCTATCTGTAAGAAGTTAGAATACATACCTTTAAGATCACTTCTAAAGGTATTTGAATCCCAGATGTTTTAATAAGTTTCAGGCTGACTGAATATTCCTTTACATCCAACCTACAGCCCCTCGCCCCAAATCACCAAATCACTCCACCCATCCTCCCCTTCAGGACCTCCCCATGCACACCTAGCTTCCTCGCGGTGACAGAACTAACCCACCACCCCCTCCTTCTGTTTCTGAGGCCTCTCCGTAGAAAACGCTGCAGGGGCCAGGCGTCCGAGACACCCCGCGGGGCAGTGGGCACCAGGCCCAGGCTCCGGCTGCAGAGCGGAGGGGCGTCGGGCCCAGGAAAGGGGCTGTGGGTGGGGGTACGGGGGAGACCCGAGGGGTGCTGGGAAGAGGGCTCCCCTCTCCAGCGCCAGCCCTGGTGTCGCTGTGCACTCGGAGCCGCGCGAAGGGCGCCCCTCGACCCGGAGGCACAGGAGCGTTTAGAGAGGAAAGAAAGAAAAAGCCACCGCTGGCTCGAATTTCTGGAAGCCGGAGCCGGGTTTTTTGCCCTAAACACCGAGGCAGAACCCCTCTTAGCGCTGCCCCGGCCTCTCTGTTACCCATTTTCGGTTTGCTTTTGGAAGAACCGGTTCCTCAGCCCCCCGTCGCCGCAGTTGTGACACAAGTAAGTGCAGCCGCGCTGCCCGGGGCCCGCCAAATACAGCTGTGTGATGCTCTGTTGTTCACAGGTGCAGGGGTGTTGGAACCCTTTGAAGAAGTGTGTAGCTAATAGCCCATACATAATTCAGAAGAAGTCTTCAATGGAAGACCCCCGGGGGATAAATGGACAGTCTGTAAGTAAACAGAATGTCAGTCCTAAGGAAAGGCCTTCTCTGATTTAAAATCACAATTTTGTAGGTCAAGTGGGATCATGGATTCAAATGTTCTTTGAAAATGAAAAGTGCAACATAACTCTAATTCACTTTTTATTGGAAACATCTCCAGAAAAATGAATAAACGACCATGAATAAAAAATTATCTGGCCACCTGCAAGTCTACAATACAATTTTAAAAATGTGACCATCACACCTGCATCAGGTATTATAAACACTAACCCTGCATATGTTTGACTTTTTGTCTACCTATCCCCCTCCTGTCTCAGCACCTTGAATAACTCTAGTTTATGTGGTTGCAAGTAATGGAACTTACCATGAGCTGGCATAAGAAAACAAAAGGAAAGTCTTAAGAAAGAGGGCATCTGGGGAATTCAGGTAATTTTTTTTTCTTTTTTCTGCACATTTTAACATCTTCTAATTTTTTTACCCCTGATCACAGGTGCAAACATCTCAAGCCAGTTCAGATGTTGCTGTTTCCTCAAGTTGCAGGTAAGGATATTGTTGATATTTGACATTTTTGGCATCTGTCAAATGGAAGGCTTCTTGTCTTTAGGTCTATGGAAATGCAGGATCTAACCAGCCCGCATAGCCGTCTGAGTGGTAGTAGTGAATCCCCCAGTGGCCCCAAACTCGGTAACTCTCATATAAATAGTAATTCCATGACTCCCAATGGCACCGAAGGTGAGTGTCTGCCTTCTCACTATTTACTTTGCTCAATATCGATGTATGTTGTTTATTTTTGTAGTTAAAACAGAGCCAATGAGCAGCAGTGAAACAGCTTCAACGACAGCCGACGGGTCTTTAAACAATTTCTCAGGTTCAGGTAAGGAATAAATATTAGATTTTCACATCAACGTGCATTATTTTGTTTTGTTTTTGTTTTCCAGCAATTGGGAGCAGTAGTTTCAGCCCACGACCAACTCACCAGTTCTCTCCACCACAGATTTACCCTTCCAAGTAAGATGTATTTTCTCTTAATCAATAAATAAGCTTTCTATTTTCTGTCATTTCTGACAAATAGCAGACCATACCCACATATTCTCCCTACCCCTTCCTCACAAACTATGGCTGCATATGGGCAAACACAGTTTACCACAGGAATGCAACAAGCTACAGCCTATGCCACGTACCCACAGCCAGGACAGCCGTACGGCATTTCCTCATATGGTGAGTAACCTGCAACTGTAGTGGTGGCGTTAACAGATAGATAAGCTATCACTAACTGATTTAGGTGCATTGTGGGCAGGCATCAAGACTGAAGGTGGATTGTCACAGTCTCAGTCACCTGGACAGACAGGATTTCTCAGCTATGGCACAAGCTTCAGTACCCCTCAACCTGGACAGGCACCATACAGCTACCAGATGCAAGGTCTGTATATACACATTGCTATTTTCCTTAACGTATAATCGTATTTCTTTTCATTTTGTTTTAGGTAGCAGTTTTACAACATCATCAGGAATATATACAGGAAATAATTCACTCACAAATTCCTCTGGATTTAATAGTTCACAGCAGGTAATTTAAAAAGCCAGTTTAACTTCTGAAAAACAGACAATTCTTGTGTGGTTTGATTTGGTAGGACTATCCGTCTTATCCCAGTTTTGGCCAGGGTCAGTACGCACAGTATTATAACAGCTCACCGTATCCAGCACATTATATGACCAGCAGCAACACCAGCCCAACGACACCATCCACCAATGCCACTTACCAGCTTCAAGAACCGCCATCTGGCATCACCAGCCAAGCAGTTACAGATCCCACAGCAGGTAATTATGTGAATATTATTAGTCCTGCAGGTAAAAGATGAAAGTCCTTCCTATATTCCTGCAGAGTACAGCACAATCCACAGCCCATCAACACCCATTAAAGATTCAGATTCTGATCGATTGCGTCGAGGTTCAGATGGGAAATCACGTGGACGGGGCCGAAGAAACAATAATCCTTCACCTCCCCCAGATTCTGATCTTGAGGTACGTCATAGCCAACACCCAAGTGAATAGAAAAAGACACATTGATTTGGTTCTTCCTTTGTAGAGAGTGTTCATCTGGGACTTGGATGAGACAATCATTGTTTTCCACTCCTTGCTTACTGGGTCCTACGCCAACAGATATGGGAGGGTGAGTACCAAGAGGCATCAGTTTTTAATTTCCATGTTCTTCACCTGTCATATTCTTATTTTAGGATCCACCCACTTCAGTTTCCCTTGGACTGCGAATGGAAGAAATGATTTTCAACTTGGCAGACACACATTTATTTTTTAATGACTTAGAAGTAAGTTCTAATTTTTAATACATATTTTTGCAAATTGACATGTATCATTTTAATTGCATTTTAGGAATGTGACCAAGTCCATATAGATGATGTTTCTTCAGATGATAACGGACAGGACCTAAGGTGAGCACCCTTGAATGTGAAGTGACCATCTCGCTAACTTTGGGCTTTTCTTGCATATAAATAGCACATATAACTTTGGAACAGATGGCTTTCCTGCTGCAGCAACCAGTGCTAACTTATGTTTGGCAACTGGTGTACGGGGCGGTGTGGACTGGATGAGAAAGTTGGCCTTCCGCTACAGACGGGTAAAAGAGATCTACAACACCTACAAAAATAATGTTGGAGGCAAGTGATTACCACCAGTACCTCAGCAAGTTAAGTAGTTCATCATGTGCTTTTAAATCCTCAGGTCTGCTTGGTCCAGCTAAGAGGGAAGCCTGGCTGCAGTTGAGGGCCGAAATTGAAGCCCTGACCGACTCCTGGTTGACACTGGCCCTGAAAGCACTCTCGCTCATTCACTCCCGGTGAGGCTCTCTGCGGGGTCTTTGCCAGGAAACAACAGTCTTTGTTTTCTTTTTGTTCTCATAGGACAAACTGTGTGAATATTTTAGTAACAACTACTCAGCTCATCCCAGCATTGGCGAAAGTCCTGCTGTATGGGTTAGGAATTGTATTTCCAATAGAAAATATTTACAGTGCAACTAAAATAGGTGAGCTGCTTTTCTTTTCTTTTTAACAATCACACATTTTCTATCATTTATTTTTGTTCACTAGGAAAAGAAAGCTGTTTTGAGAGAATAATTCAAAGGTTTGGAAGAAAAGTGGTGTATGTTGTTATAGGAGATGGTGTAGAAGAAGAACAAGGAGCAAAAAAGGTGAGCATTCCTAGATGGTGCATCTTGTCTCATGTCCTCACATGTATGTGTGCCTCTGCTGCAGCACGCGATGCCCTTCTGGAGGATCTCCAGCCACTCGGACCTCATGGCCCTGCACCATGCCTTGGAACTGGAGTACCTGTAACAGCGCTCGGCACTTTGACAGCGCACAGCTGCTCTGTGACCAGGGACAGATCCAGCAGGCCCCAGTCTCGCATCAGCGCCGGCCTCCAGAACTTAGCAATTTCCGCCTGGTGATGCGCAGTTGCTGTCAGTCTTGACCTCTGCCTTTGTGGTGAATGGAGGACCACGTCTATTTCATCAGAACAGCTGTTGACTCTAGTACTGTGAATCCAGTGAAAATAAGCCATGAGAATGTTTTAGCACAGCGTTATGTGTCTGCCACATTAACTACACGGTTCAAACCTGTGAAGAAAGGACCTGCAAACGCTTCAGTTGTTAGCATTTTCAATGTGATATAAACAGCTTCTCCAATACAGCAAACCTAATTGCACAACAGAGACTGAAATGTGTTTCCTGAATACCAGTGGAGGAATTTTCTTGTAAAGAAGGTTTACTTTTTGGTGTCTCATACCCAGGGTAATCTGTACATCTCTACTTATTTATGAACAGACTTTTTTTAAAAAGATAAAAAAACAGCTTTATTGAGGTATAATTCACCCACCAGACTTTTTTAAACATCAAATAATTGAAGAGACAATAGCATTAGAAATAAGTGATTAAAGGCCTCTGCCTCACAACATGGCAAGTACAGTACTTTGAATTTTAGCACATTGCATAGTAGTTTTAAGTATGTCTAATTTAAACGTATAATATGTACATCACTGAGACAATCATGTACAGAAAGAATTTTTGGTGTAAATTTGTAATAATGGATAATTCTTTTACATATTGTTTAGGGAAATGATATTGAAAGGTAGCAATGCCTGGATAGTGAAGCATGAGGCAGCACGTGCACAAATTCATGTGCCGTGCCTTATCTGAGTTTTCGGTATAAATATGTAGATAATGGATTTTTTTTTTTTAGATAATGTTGTCAAGACCAAAAGCATGGATGTCAAGTGTCAGTAAGGATTTTGTTTTCTAAAATTTTTTCCTGCATCAGTTCTTCTGAGGGCCTTGATGAAATAACACAGCAGTTTCTTAAACAATTTGAAACAAAATGAGCTCTCCTACCACCTCACTTTTTCATTTCCACACTAATGTATTATATGTAACTACTTGGAAAAAATAATTATTCAAATGCTTCTTCCCACAAAGAATATAGATGATAGTAGATATATTTTATTAATAAAATGGTTCATGAATCGGAGACTAACAAAGTTTTCATGTGCTCAGAATTATTAATTATCGTGTCTGCATTTTCTTTCGATAAAGGAAGACACACGATGCTAATCCGGAAATCAGCAAACTTTGCATTACTCCCTATGTGCGTATTTTCTCTTTCTTCCTGTCACCCTGAGGAAGGTTCATTGCCATTGTCATCACCATGGAAACAACGTTCCTCTCCACCTGCATTATGTACTACATGACAGGCATCAATCTGGGGAAATAATAAAATTATCACCTTTGTCAGACCATAAGAGTTTCTCCAAAAGTGGTCAGTTTGGCTGGGCAATATTTTCTCTCATCTAACAAACACAATCCATTGTCATGAAATTACCCTTAGGATGAGTCTTCTTTAATCAATCATATATTGGGCGGGAAAAACACCAGCTTTGACCCGAAGTAGTTGAAGAGCTACTTCATTCTTTTCTGAAGTTGTGTGTTGCTGCTAGAAATAGTCATTTGTGAATTATCCAAATTGTTTAAATTCACAATTGAATTAGTTTTTTCTTCCTTTTTGCTTGAAGCAAACAGTTGACAATTTTTAACCTTTTCATTTTATGTTTTTGTACTCTGCAGACTGAAAAGACAAAGTTTATCTTGGCCTTACTGTATAAAGGTGTGCTGTGTCCACCGTTGTGTACAGAATTTTTCTTCATTAATTTTGTGTTTAAGTTAATAAAATTTATTTGTGATGTACTGTAAGCTCCCTGACTGTCGGGATCATCTTTTTCTCT